GCTAATTTTTTGTATTTTTAGTAGAGACGGGGTTTCACCATGTTGGCCAGACTGGTCTCAAACTCCCGACCTTGTGATCTGCCTGCCTCCACCTCCCAAAGTGCTGGGATTACAGGCGTGAGCCACCGCACCCGGCCTTATTTTATTTTTTTAGACAGAGTCTTGCTGTGTCACTCAGGCTGGAGTGCAGTGGCACAATCTTGGCTCACTACAATGTCTGCCTCCCGGGTTCAAGCGATTCTTTTGCCTCAGCCTCCTGAGTAGCTGGAATTTACAGATGCCCACCACCATGCCTGGCTAATTTTTGTATTTTTAGTAGAGACAGAGTTTCACCATGTTGGCCAGACTGGTCTCGAACTCCTGACCTCAGGTGATCTGCCTGCCTCATCCTCCCCAAGTGCTGGGATTACAGGCGTGTGCCACTGCACCTGGTCCTGAGAATATTTTTTAAACCATGGGATAAATGTTGAAAGAACCATTTTACTTGTTGTTCTGATTATGTTTTCTAGTTCAGTTCAGCATTGTCATTTACAGTGTTAAAAATTCAATTCTGATAAGTGTGTGAAGGATGTAGGGTTTTAATTACAAAGGAGATGTAATTTTTAATTTTCTTTTGGATTGTTTGGAATATAGTAGCATAAGTCCTGATCTGTTATGCATCATACCAATTTTCATGAATTTTTTAAAAGTAAGTGGAAAACAAAATAAATAATACCATTATCTAATCAAAGTTTAGTAAAATTCACATGCTAAGCCATCCATGCCTTGGGCTTTAAGGGGCAAGAGCTCTATTTTTTCCTTCTTTCTTTCTTTTTTTTTTTTTTGAGACAAGGTCTTACTCTGTCTCCCAGGCTGGAGTGCAGTGGCATGATCACAGCTCACTGCAGCCTTGAACTCCTGACTCAAGTAATCCTCCTACCTCAACCTTCTGAGCAGCTGGGACTACAGGCACCTGCCACTACGCCCACCTAATTTTTAAATTGTTTGTAGAGACAGGGTCTCACGGTGTTGGCCAGGCTGGTCCTTTTTTTTTTTTTTTTTTTTTGAGACGGAATCTCGCTCTGTCACCCAGGCTGGGGTGCAGTGGGGCGATCTCAGCTCACTGCAACCTCTGCCTCCCAGGTTCAAGTAATTCTTCTGCCTCAGCCTCCAGAGTAGCTGGGACTACAGGCGCCCGCCACCACGCCTAGCTAATTTTTTTTGTTTTTGTCTTTTTAGTACAGACGGGGTTTCACCATGTTAGCCAGAGTGGTCTCGATCTCCTGACCTTGTGATCTGCCTGCCTTGGCCTCCCAAAGTGCTGGTCTTGAACTGCTGGGCTCAAATGATCCACCTGCCTTAGCCTTCTAAAGTTCTGGGATTACAGGCGTGAGCCACCACACCCAGCCCTATTTTGTACTATGTTTATGTTTCTGTTTAGGTTTTCTGTCTTTTCTGGTTTCAGTTCGCATCGGTTATACTTGCTAAGTTTTCTATTTGCATGGGGTTTAACAAAATAGTCTGTACTATCCATATTTTCTATCTATAGTTATTTCCAAATATCTTTTTCTTTTTTACTCTTACTTCTTTTAAGTTTTTCCTTAAGAATCCACTCATGAATTTATTATTTCTCTTTTTCTGTTTGTAATACATTAATTTCTTTTTCCTATTTTTACTAATTTTCTGTTTTTCTTTCCTTTTTCTTTCTTTCTTTTTTTTTTTTTTTTGAGACAGAGTCTCACTCTGTTGCCCAGGCTGGAGTGCAGTGGCACAATATTGGTTCACTGCAACTTCCTCCTCCTGGGTTCAAGCATTTCTCCTGCCTCAGCCTCCCGAGTAGCTGGGATTACAGGCGCACACCACCACACCCGGCTAATTTTGTATTTTTAGTAGAGATGGGGTTTCTCCATGTTGGCCAGGCTGGTCTCGAACTCCTAACCTCAAGTGATCTGCCCACCTCGGCCTCCCAAAGTGCTGGGATTACAGGCGTGAGTCACCACACCCGGTCTGTTTTTCTTATATTTACTTTTTCTTATGTTAATTACTTTGAGTGCTTATTTTATTACTTTTTTTAAAATGATGTAAGCTTTTATGCTAAAACTTCATTCTCCAAGCATTAATTTTCCCTGGCCAAAGGGTTTGTTCAAACCAATAGATTTTGAAATTTACAAGTGAAAGGTTTTGTTTTTGTTCTGTCATTTCTATGTGTTGGGTTTTTTGTTTTTTTGGTCAGAGTATTTTGTCCATCCTTTACTACTTTGTGGAACAGGCTACTGTATGGGCTGATTTTCAGAATGTTCTTTGGGCATTTAAAAAGGTGGTTTATAATCTATTTTCAAGATATAGGATAAACTGATTAATAAAATATGTTATAAATGTGTATACATTTTTCTTTTTATTTATATTGTATTTTATGGATTTGAATTCAGAGGTTGAGAGTGGTTGTTTTCTCAGTTACTAACGGGGTTCTGAAATGTTACCCCCAGTATGTTATACCCATACTTCCCCTTCTGACTTCTGATACTAGTAAGATCACTGCTTTTTTATTAAAGCATTTGTAAGCATTTACGTAACTATAACACTGTAAGCATTGTTGACTGGTAAACCAAATGATTTTCTATGACTCTGTTTGATTTCTTGTATAACCTTTTGCTTTTCTTTTAATTAATATTTGCTTCTTTGTTTTGTTTGCTTAGTTTTCCATTTTTGTGTTTTGATTCTTCCCAAGCTTTCAGACAGAACTGTAAAACCTAGAAGTCTAAGTTGGAAGTAACTTATGGTTAGGATTATCCATTGTCTTGCAATCTGATGCCTTTTTGATGTGGTATGTCTTTTTCTTTTATTTCCTTTTATAGGTTCAATTATGATTTTTTTGTACTTCCTTTTAGAAGAAGCCTGGGAAGTTTATAAACAGATAAAGACGCAACATGAAAGACTTGTAAGTTAAGTCTCATCTTTCTCTGTGAAAAGACAGACTGAGGGAAAATTTAGGAAACAAAGTATTTCCTCTGAACAGTCATTGATTCTTCAAGACTACCCTTCTGTGTATGGAACTCAGTTTAAAAGAATTTGAAACCTAATTTATATACAATCTATACCTAAATATGGGAGAAGCTATATAAGAACCATTAAGAATATAAAGAGAATGTTACATTTTATCCCTTTTTGTAATCATCTCATCTCAGGGTAATCAATGTGAGAAAAGTCTTCCATCATAAATTTAACTTCATTAGATACCTGAGAATTAATATTGAAAATACACCATATGAATTTAGTGAATGTGGGAAAGCTTTCATCCTTATTACATCTTATTTGATACTAGGGAAATCTCCTGATTAAATTCACATGCATGATAGGCATGTTGGAAAGTCTTCAGCATGAATCAGATCTCCTTCAGCATGATCAAATTCATACTGGAGAGAAACCTTATGAATGTAATGAATGTAGAAAAACTTTTAGCCTGAAGCAAAACCTTGTAGAGCATAAGAAAATGCATACTGGAGAGAAATCTCATGAATGCACTGAATGTGGTAAAGTGTGCTCTCGAGTCTCATCTCTTACTCTACACCTTAGAAGTCACACAGGAAAGAAGGCATATAAATGTAATAAATGTGGAAAAGCCTTCAGCCAGAAGGAAAACTTCCTTTCTCATCAGAAACATCACACTGGAGAGAAACCTTATGAATGTGAAAAAGTTTCTATTCAGATGCCAACCATCATCAGACACCAGAAAAATCATACAGGAACCAAACCCTATGCATGTAAGGAATGTGGCAAAGCCTTTAACGGCAAAGCATATCTCACTGAGCATGAGAAAATTCATACTGGAGAAAAACCATTTGAATGTAATCAGTGTGGAAGAGCCTTCAGCCAGAAGCAATACCTCATTAAACATCAGAACATCCATACTGGAAAGAAGCCCTTTAAATGTAGTGAGTGTGGAAAAGCTTTTAGCCAGAAGGAAAACCTCATTATACATCAGAGAATCCATACTGGAGAGAAACCTTATGAATGTAAAGGGTGTGGGAAAGCTTTCATTCAGAAGTCAAGCCTCATTAGACACCAGAGAAGTCACACAGGAGAGAAACCTTATACGTGTAAGGAATGTGGGAAAGCCTTCAGTGGCAAGTCAAATCTCACAGAGCATGAGAAAATTCATATTGGAGAGAAACCCTACAAATGTAATGAATGTGGAACAATCTTCAGGCAGAAGCAATACCTCATTAAACATCACAATATTCATACAGGAGAGAAACCCTATGAATGTAATAAATGTGGAAAAGCCTTCTCTCGAATCACATCACTTATTGTACATGTGAGAATTCATACAGGTGATAAGCCTTATGAGTGTAAGGTCTGTGGGAAAGCCTTCTGTCAAAGCTCATCTCTTACTGTGCATATGAGAAGCCATACAGGTGAGAAACCCTATGGTTGTAATGAATGTGGGAAAGCCTTTTCTCAGTTCTCAACCCTTGCTCTGCACATGAGAATCCATACTGGTGAAAAACCTTATCAGTGTAGTGAATGTGGGAAAGCTTTCAGCCAAAAGTCACATCACATTAGACACCAGAGAATTCATACTCATTAAAGTTCTCTATGAATGCCTTGGATTTAGCAAAACGTTCAGCAGATTTTACACTTAATAGTGTATTGGAAAATTCATTTTACATTAAAGTGACATGAATGTGGGAAGTCCTTCAGCAGCAATTCAAAACTTAAATACTATGATGTTTAATAAGTATTATAGTGTAAAGAAAACCCGTACCCCCAAAACTCCCACAACAAGCATTATCAATGCTGTACTTCTAGGAGTATACTCATTAAAGTTAGGATCTAGTCATGGACACTACTTAATGTGTTCCTGGAAGGCCTACAGATGCATTAAGAAATAGATATGAGATGTATGAGGATTTGAAATTAAGAGACAAAATTATCATTTTTGTGATGTTTTGCTACATATATGAATTGTAAAACTAGAATCATCAAAATTATTTGTTGTTGAAGCAGTCATAAAACTGAGACTGAGACAGAATATTGAATTCAGAAATGTGTGCATGAATATATGGGGAATTGGTAATTGATAGAGGCGGTATCCCAGATTGGTGGGGAAATCATGGATTACTTAAAAATTAATTGACTCTTCATATGGAAAAATAATATCTCCCATCATAATATAAAATATTTTTCTTATGAATTCTTAAAGTACTAAAGACTAAAATGCAAAAAGCAATACTTAATAATATAACAGTTTTATAAGAAGATGTTTTTAAAACCTTAGGGCAGGAAAGAACTTCTAAAACATTCCAGAATACCCGGTAGTTCCACTCTTGAGTATGGTAGTCCCCTATTTTCTGCAAGAGATGGACTCTAAGACCCCCAGTGGATACCTAAAACCCAGATAGGACCAAACTCTATGTCTATGTTTTTTTCTTATATATACATACCTATGATAAAATTTAGTTTACAGATTAGACACAGCAAGAGATTTAAAACAATAATAAACATAATATGGAACAATTATAACAATATACTGTAATCATAAAAGTTATGTGAATATGATCTTTCTCTCAGAATACCTTATTGTACTGTTCTCAACTATTTATGAACTGTGGTGACTACAGGTAACTGAAACCATGGAAAGCAAAGCTGTGGATAAGGGGGAACTACTATATATATGCATCTACCCAAGAAACATGAACACAGGGAGTCATGTACTGGTCTATAGCTGTATAGTTCATTGCACCATGAGTTATAGTAGCCAGAAGTTGGGAAACAAATGCTGTCTCTTGTGAAATAGATGAATAAAATGTGATAGTAACATAGTAGAGTACTCTCTAGCAGTTAAGTGACAAATTAAGTCTATATATTAACAGAAATATTTTTAAAAAATTAGAGTGAAGAAAAATGATGAACATATTGTAATGATGCTTCTGTGAATTTGAATAAAATCAACACTAACCAGCCCTAGTACTAAGAATTGGTTATGGATAAATTATGTAAAACTAAAGAATGGATTGAAAGGATATGTATATACTCAGTTCCCAAAAGTGGAGTGGTTACCTCTAGGAAGAAAGGAGGTGGAAGGGAAATGTTACCAAGCATGGTAGTTAAAGGATACTTCAATTTTGTATCTATTTCTTATTAAAAAGAAACATTCTAAGTAAACATAACGAAATATTAATTCTGGGTGGTGGTAATATTTGTGTTCATTCTATCATTCGTGCTATTTATTTCCTTAAACTTCTGAAAGTTAAAAAGTCCAGATAGGAGTGAGGAAGCTGTACATGAAACATAATGGACTTACATTCCTAGTCAGATACTAATATTCTGTAGAAGATATTTCTAAAATCTTATCTTTAAAATATGAAATAATTTTTAATTGGGGTGGCAACTTAAATTCAATTAAAATAACTCATGTGTCACAAGAGTAAATTTTACATAATCTGTACGTAGTTCTAATCTGTATATAGTCTTGGAGGTTATGATTTGCCACAGATTGGTTGGATCACATACATTTAAGGATCATATTATTAAATAATATATGCACAGACATGGAGAGAATTAGTTTTTACTAAAACATTTATCAGAAATTTTAATACTCTGCATAACCAGTATTAGCATTAGAAATTAGCCACTTTTAAAATGAGAAAACTGTGTCACTCTTCAATTTTTTTATAAGCCATTGAGGAAAACATTAACTCCTGGATTTCAGCTTCACTTTTAACCTGCAGACTAAATTTCTTTCTCAATTATGTCAGACACACCCAAGTCAATCCCAACCCCCTTGTTACCTTGGGAAGACCGTGCTGAAAAAGGAGATCTTCCACCTAAACAGTGTTCTCTTATTTGAAGCAAATCTTTTTGAGAATTTGTTTACTTGATTTCTTTCCACAATAAACTGACAGAGAACGCTACTAATGATTTTTTTTTTTTTTTGAGACGGAGTTTTGTTCTTGTTGCCCAGGCTGCAGTGCAATGGCACAATCTTGGCTCACTGCAACCTCTGCCTCACAGGTTCAAGTGGTTCTCCTGCCTCAGCCTCTTGAGTAGCTGGGATTACAGGCATGCGCCACCATGCCCGGCTAATTTTGTATTTTTAGTAGAGACGGAGTTGCACCATGTTGGCCAGGCTGGTCTTGAATTCCTGACCTCAGGTGATCCACCTGCTTCGGCCTCCCAAAGTGCTAGGATTACAGGTGTGAGCCACCACGCCTGGCTAATTTTGTATTTTTAGTAGAGATGGGGTTTCTCCAAAGGCTGGTCTTGAACTCCCGACCTCAGGTGATCCGCCCACCTTGGCCTCCCGAAGTGCTGGGATTACAGGCGTGAGCCACCGTGCCCGGCCTGATGTTTTTGAATGATTATGAAAATGGGTATACAGCATTAAAACCTTAGACTGATTTTAAATATATTAATTTCTTTTAAACTCAATATAATGTTAATATTACTGTAGCACTTACTAGCATTTCTGAAGGTTGGTCTTGAGATAAGATTGAAAATGACAGTTGTTGATTTTCTGAGGTAATATACCCAAATAAAATATATGTATGTGTACATGAATCTAAACTGTCTTCTTCTGTTCCTCATTTTGCTTTACTTAAATAATCTTTCATATTTTTTAAGTGTTTTGCCCATGTGCTTGGGTAGCCTTGAAGTCACCAGAATAACTAGGACTCAAATTCAGACCAAACCAGGACTAGCTTTTTGTGCCATGAGTTAGCCATGGTCCTGGACCCAGCAAAAAGAATGATTATGATGGTCAGAGTAAGATGAGCAATTGCAACATAATATTCTCTAATATTGTATACTGTAAATTTATTCAGCTGCCCTCGTTTACTCACAGTTTGCTTATTTGCCACCATAAGAAATGGTACAATAAAAATTCATGTAATCACCCCTTAGATTTCAGTTGTTTTTATTTCTGTGGGTCAGA